ACAGTTTTCACCAATTAAGATATAAATGAAGCTAACGAAATCCGGAAATACAATTTCACTGTTTTTAATGTTCATTAAAAAAAAATCCTTATCAAATAGCCCCAGTAAGTCACCAATTAAGTCTTTACTACTTAAAAGCAAAATCCACCTATGTCCTGAACAGTATCCACTTTACGAGCCTCATTATATGTACGAGATAAAATTCAGAAATAAATAAATATACATGTATACGTATACAAATATATTTCAAATTAAAAAATACTTTTAGATAGTGGTATGTATTACATTTAGAAATTAATAACGAAGTAAATTATGGGATGTCATCCACGCCTGTCCCAAAGGTACCGAATTTATAAATCATCTCAGGTGCGGAGCAGGACAGGTTGAAAATAGGAATGACATGAACCCGCGCGGAACAGCTGCCGGCGCGGTGTCCAGGGCGGCACCCCGCCCGGTCCCGGCCCCTCCAGCCCTGGGCCCGACCCCTACTACGCCTCTGCCTCGACGCGAACGCGGAGCCCGAGCGCGCGTCACGCCGTGTGGGGCCGAAGAGGCTGCTACCCAGAGGCGGAGTGCGGGCTCGCGAGGGTCCCCACCCGACTCTCGCTCCCGCCAGCACCTACGGACTCGCGTCCCCGCCGCGCGCCGACTCGGGAGCAGCACCGCCCCCGGCACAGGAGCCTCACGCGCCTCTTACCTAACAGGAAGTTGGGTGGAAGCAGCGCGGACCCACGGCACACCGAACGCACTCCAACAGAACCCGACGCAGACACGCGCTTTCAACCGGCGGAGACACTGGCAGGGCCAGAAACGCGCGCAGCGGGGGCGGGAGGTCGGTAAGCTCCCCGCCCCTGCCCGAGACCCCGCCCCGGCCCGGCCCCGCCTTTTTCTCTGCCTCCCCTCCCTGCACGTACGGGCCCCGCCCCTCGCGCGACGTTTTTTGTTGACCCGGAAACGGATTCTCCGGAGCCGAGGTCCGCTCGGGTGAGTGCCCTCCGCTTTTTGTGGCCAAACCCAGCCACGCAGTTCCCTTCCTGCGGCGTCCTCCACACCCGGGGTCTGCTGGTCTCCGCGGATGTCACAGGCTCGGCAACCGCCCTCCTGTCGGCGGGGAGTCCCGCGACGCCCGGAAATGCTCCGAAGCCTGTCGCCCAGCTGCCAGATCTGCGTCTGTGTCCGGTTCCGTCACTGAGGTCGCCCCTGTCCGGCCCTTCCACCCTAGTTCTCTTCACCGTCCGCCCATCCTATCGCGCGCGGCCTCAGGTCCCGATTCGGCATGTGGCTTGTCTTCCATCGTCCCCACCCTCGCCCCTCTTGGCCCCTCAGGGCAGCCCTGGGATTCGGCAGACGCCAGTCCTCCCTGAGATGCTTCCCCATCCTTCCCTCCGCCAGGCCCTACGTCTCCGCAAACCCCACGCTTCGGGGTGGCCGCCTCAGACAGGACCCTGAGTCCGAGACTGGGGTAGGGGACCTGCCCGATCCTGTAACAACCCTCGTGCTTCTGCACAATCGCCTCCCACTAGCGGTGACTGTTGGGTGTTTACCTTCCCGGTGTCCCACTGAGAAGCGGGCTCTTCCTTGGCAGGGGCTTCTTCATTGCCTCGCTGTGGATGTCGAGGTGGGGCAGGAGAGTGAGGAGAAAACAGAGGAGGGAGGTAGAGCCAACGAGCGAGAAAAGGGGAGGGAAGTTTAGATGGGAAGTGGATGGGTCTGAGGAATTTGAACAAACACCGACAATGAAGGAGAGTGACCTGAGCAAGTAGTAGTGGGGTAAATGGAAATAGACAAAATGGGAATCAGCAGAGATATGGAGGACAGAATACAATGAGGAGGCCTTGACCGTCAGTAGCAGAGAGGGCAGCAGAAGCCTAATTCCCAAATTCTTTAGATGGTTTTCTGATTTCCAAATTAGTTTCCCTTTTAAATTTATTGTGTCAGGTTCAGCTTATGAGGCCTCAATACTTTTCAGTCTTAATTGTATATTGAAAATACTTTTTGTTTACTAAATGCTTTTTACATTAATTCAGTGTGCACTTCGTAAGGATAATGATGATTTGAGTTAGTTTAGTATTCAACAGCTTCCTCTATTCCTTTATATGATCTCTGTATTTAATGGCTGTGGCATAAAGTTTCCAACTAAGTTTAAGTATCAAGTTTTCTTTGTGCTGTTTTCTGCAAATATTGAAGGATGACCTGGATTGTCCTAGAACTTTGTTCCAACAGATTACATGTGTTCATAATGAATAGACTGCTCAAAGATATTTCCAAAGCTCACCTTTTATGTTTTTCAGTTCCAATAATTACATCTTTTTAAGGTTTATATTTTTTGATGACTTAATGTGATGTTCTGGAGAAGACAAATGCTTTTAATCAATATGATTAAAACCGTGAAAGACAAATCGCTGTTACTTAAGAGTGTGACATATGATCTGAAATCTTTAGGGGGCAGGGATGTTAAGGGAAAACTGCCACTATCGTATTAAGGTCATGCCATTCCTGTGAAGCTGGTGCTTGTTACTCTCTACTGGCTTCTGTTCACCTTTCCACCGGCCCCAAGACACACACATAGTGACACAAGGCAGTGGACAGGGAAAGAGCAAGACTTTATAAAGTAAGCACACAACAAAGGTATCTTTCTAATGAGGAGGAGGTGTTGGTTCTGGGAAGGAAGCTTGGGATTTGGGTATTCAGGATCCAGAAGTGAGAGAGCCTGGGAAGTTCAGGAACCAGAGAAAGAAAAAGCCTTGCCCATTCTCACCCATGACACTGTGCTCAGCAGGTACTAGCAGACTTCAGGCTCTGTGACTAAAAGGGGTCAGACCAGTTGATATACCCACAGCTGCCATGTAAGGATGTGTGTGGACTTCACTAGGGAAGAACGGTGTTATGAAAGAAGGGGCAGAAAAACTCACCTGTTGGTCTGCATGTAGAGGTTTATTGTCCTGAATTCCTGGAGGTTCAGTGAAAAGCAGAAGATTGTCTTTTACACATGTTGAGTTATGCCCCCATATATGTGGTTGTGGTAAAGAAAGAGGGTGTGTTGATGAGAGGTCCTGAAATGCATTTTCCTAATACTCAGCAGGGGCTTCTCAAGAAGGATCTTCCCTAAGAAAGAAGCTCAGAGAACAAAAATGGAAAAGGATTAGATATGGCACTTTCACTGGAAAAAGTCATGTTATTCATTGATTGTTTTGTCATCTCCCGCCTTAAGTGTTGTTTTTAGGATGTGGTAATCTCTGACCCTGCCTAACACATTTCCCAACTCACCCATAGCCTTCCCTTAACGTCCTCCCATCTTCACGCTATCACACTGTGACCCAGTGAATTCGAACTTGTGAAGTTCCATTCGGGGGATCATATGGGAAGGGCTTCACACCCAGACATAGATTATAGATGGGAAGTGGGCCACATGGTGTCAGTGAGGCAAGTATGGGTCGTTTAGGGACAATGCACTGTCAGATCTTTGTTGACCATGATTAGAGAAACTGTGCATATTAGTAGTGAATTAATGTCAGGAATATCTGACAAATCCTGGAAAAGAAGATTGATGAGAGGAAATGTGTTCTGCCCAACTGTATAATGCATTTGAAGCTTAAAACAATGAATCAGTATTGATCTGGCCACAAAATATTAATGATTTGAATTAAAAAGAAAAGTTTAGAAAATGATAGCTTTGACAAATTAAGGTAGCATTTCATCCACACGATGGAGTGTGTTTTATTCAGTAATTGATTTAAAAATGGAATCAACCTAAGTGTCTAACAGGAGGGAGTTTTATAAATTGTTCACAGAACATCTGTTCCAAGGAGACCTTGATGTTCATAGATTTGTAAAGAATGCTGCTTACTAGCACACTGACTGCTCTGCAAATGTCTGAGGGTTCCTCCACTTGGGGCAAGTTGGGGGTTTGATCGCAGAGTAAATAAATGGTGCATTTTATAATGTAATATATTCTAGCAAGATGCAGCCCACAAACTGTATAGATACTCTTATGTACCACATAAAGTTCATCTACTACTTTAACCAGAACTTGATACTGTATGTATGTTTTTTTTTTTTAGATTTGGATAAAATGACAACTCATTGTTATTTCCAGTTCACAAAGTAATTGTGAGGCTGAATAAATTTTATTATTTTATAGACATATGTGTAAAATGAATTTTTCTATGAAACTCATTTTTGATGTATATTAGATGCTATTTTATATTCTGTAGTTTAATTATATGTACGCACACACAAACACACACTTCGGTGTCTTATTATGTTTCTGCAGTGAAACCAAAATCCTTCCTTCACGCCCTTTGATTTTATGTTTTCCTCAGGAAGGCAGGAGCTATTGTATATGATAAAATATTATGTTTTATTCAGTCCACTTATGAAATTGTTTAATATTGTTATAAATATTTATATGACTTATTTTAAATTTCCAAATAACATAGGTTACATGAAATTTGACAACTTTATTTTTTTCTTTTCACAACTATTTTGACTGTATACTCACCAAAAATCAAAATTTAGACAAAATTGACTTTTAGACTAATTCTCATTTTTTACATGTAAAAGACCACATGGGACTTTTAAGTCTAGGTTGCCCTGAGTCTACAGTCACTGAGGTTTTATGTCACTATGTCCTCCATTCTAATAATAGGATTTTCAGGCTTTATTCATGTCATTTTTATATCCTCATTAAGTTTTAAAATTTATTTACATGGGTCTACAAATTTATTTCAAATCGTAGTCATAATATTTGCCTGTTGTAAATAGACACTGATTTTGTGTGTTTGCTTTTTTTAAGGACTAATGTTGCTAAACAGGAAATATTGATTTCAGAATATTCATAATAGTTTTGCCCACTTTTTAAATATTCTTATTAGTATTGATAATTAGAATTGATTCCACTTTTTCAAGTTTACAGTCACGTCATCTGAGAATAACTACAGTTGCAGCTCTTTGACTCCATTTTTGTAGTCCCTCTCCTTTTCCCTCTTGTTTTGGTCCCACCTCAGGCATCATGTGCAGTGGTGAATGGCATCAGCCTCACCCAGCCTCCTTTTTCCAGCCTTACCTTTAGTGGAAATGGTTCTTTTGTTAACTGCTGAATATATTGTTGAGATTTTATTGATTAAGAAGAATTAGTCCCCACAATTTGGTATGATTTTTAAAGATTTTATATTATTTTTAAAGATTTAAATTATATGAAAATGTTTTTTCAAAGGTCTATTAATGTGATTTTTTTAATCTTTAAAATTACTTTGTGAAAATGATAGGTTTTCTAGTATGGAATTATCCTTTTATTATTGCAATAAACTCCACTTTACCATGCTCTGTCATTATTTAACCATACCAGTGATGGCCAGGTGGCCAAAATAAATAGCCAAATGGCTAAAATTGTATTGATGATTTTTGCAAATGTAAGTAAGGAAAATTGTTGGTTAAATTTGTAGTTATTGTTACATTCATGTTCATTTTGATTAGCATAATAAACTAATGAGGACAGGCTTATTTTTCTCCTTCAAAATAACTTAGGTTACAAAGGAACTAGAAGTGATTTCACATGTAAGAACTCTCACAAATCACTTTTACAGTTAAACTCTGATATATAACTTAAACATTAAAATTGGCTAATCAGATTTTTGTGCTGATTAATGAGGGAAAGTTTTTACTCTTTTTGTGGAAAGTAATATACATATTCATGTTGGAATATAATTATTCCCATTTCTTAGATTTTAAATTACTACTTTTAAATAAATACAGTCTCTTTTATTAACCTGTGTTTTTTCTTTCCACCGTGGGTCTTTTCAGTTTCATGATTTTGCTCTCAAAACTTTTTAATTATTGATTTCTGTCAAATCTGTTCATTCATTACATTATTTTATTATTTATTAAATTGTTTTATCTTTTTAAGTCTTATTAATATGTACTGAATTTGTAACAATTTGGAAAGTCAAGTAACTCCTGTTTTATCTTTTTCTTGGTTTATGAGTGTTTTTAAAGTTTTACGTTTCTTGAAGATCACAGCTGTAGCCCCAATTCCATGGTTCTGGCTACTTACATTTATCATACTTATTAATATCATGAATGTAATTGGAATACCCCTTTGATTTTACTGGTGACGTATACCCACTAGTGTACTGAGACGGAAAAAAAAGTCTTTAGAACTCAGATAAATATACAGTTCATATTTACTATTTATGTATGTGTGATCTCATTATTAAATTACTCTATCATGTTTGTGGAATTAGCAGTTTCTCTTTGAATTTGGATGTTTCTAGTTATGTGTATTTCCAACGTATGTTTTTAGCCACATACACTTTATTGAATATCATATTTGGTGTTTAATTTTTGCTAGGATTATAGGCTGGACTCCAGATCCAAACTTGACATGTAGCAGACCCATTAAAAACATACATTAAGCCCCTAGCACTGTTTTAATCTCCATGGCCTGGCTGAGCTTCTGCCATCTGTCTTCCTAGGCACCATGAGGTCTGGACATCTCATTTGGCATAACTCAGCTGTGGCCATTGGTGGATCTCATCCTTAGTACTAGTCCCTGCTGGCAGGGGTGACCCAGGCCCACATAAGCCATTGCTGGCCTCCTTGGAGGACTTAGAGAATCCTGAGATTGCCCATGAGGATGGACATGCCTTTCAGTCTAGCACCCACCTTTAGTGATGCCTGTGGAGATTGAGAAGCTCACAGGGGCCTTGGATGTCTTTCTTATACCTCCATTGTCTGCAGCGTGACTCCCATACTCTTGAGCCAAGGTAGAGAATTTTTAGGAGGCTTGTGTGGAGGTTTATGGTGGCCCCCATGGTTCTGTGAGACTGGTAGAAAGCACAGACCCCTTAGACTTCTCCCCAAGGAGAATACGTGAGACTAGTGGAGGAAAGGAGAGTAATGAAATATGCATTTCGTGTCCCAGGCTATCAGAGCACAGCTCTAAGGAAAAATACAGGGCATCGTATAGCAACTGGCACAGCTCTGTGAGACTGGGAGATATTGCACAACCTTGAAAAATCAAGATGTGACCCTACTGAATGAACAAAATAAATCTCCAATAATTGACCATAAAGAAATACAGGTTTCTGGCTGGGTGCGGTGGCTCACACTTGTAATCACAGCACTTTGAGAGGCCGAGGTAGGCAGATCATTTGAGGCCAGGAGTTCAAAATCAGCTTTGCCAACATGGTGAAATACAAAAAAAAAAAAAAAAAAAAAAAAAAAAATTAGCTGGTCGTGGTGACGGGCACCTATAATCCCAGCTACTCAGGAGGCTGAGGCAGGAGAATCACTTGAATCCAGGAGGTGGAGGTTGCAGTGAGCTGGTATCGTGCCGTTGCACTACAGCCTGGGCAACGCGAGTGAAACTCCGCTTTAAAAAAAAGAAAAAGAAATGGAGGTTTCTGATTTTCCTGATAAGAATTACAGGTAATTGCCTTAAAGGAGGTCAATGAGCTATGAGACAACACTGATAACAAGTAAAATCTGGAAAAGGATACATGAACAACATGAGAATATCAACAAAGAAAAACCATAATAAAAGAATCAAATATAGATTCTGGGGCTGAAGAATACAGTAACTGAACTGGATCAATACAAGGCTTCAAGAGCTGACTTGATCAAGCAGAAGAAAGAACCAGTGAACTCAAAGACAGGTTATTTGAAATTATTCAATCAGAAGAGCAAGTAGAAAAAGAATTTTTTAAAAGTGAAGAAACTGTCTGTCTTTGCTAAAAATTGGAGGGTCCTAAGAACTCCTCCCCGCCCCCACTGCCAATGCAGAGTCTTACTCTGTCACCCAGGCTGGAGTGCAGTGGTTCGATCTCCGCTCACTGCAACCTCCACCTCCCAGGTTCAAGCGATTCTCATACCTCAGCCTCCCGAATAGCTGAGATTACAGGTGCCTGCCACCATGCCCAGCTAATTTTTGTATTTTTAGTAGAAACGGGGTTTTGGGGTTTCACCAAGTTGGCCAGGCTGGTTTTGAACTTCTGACCTCAGGTGATCCTCCTGCCTTGGCCTCCCAAAGTGCTGGGATTACAGGCGTGAGCCACCATGCCCGGCAAGAACTCCTTTTTATGTTAGATTCACTAGGGTTTAGCAGCTCACAGAACCCAGGAAAACAGTTTACTTAGCTGATTTATTACAAAGGACATTTTAAATATTACATATGAACAGCCAGCTAAAGAGTTACATACAGCAAGTTTTGGAAGCATCTTAGGTTTAGGAGGTCTGTCTCCAAGCAGTTGGGGGGTACCATTGTTTCAGCATATGGATGTGTTCTTCACCCACCCAGAAGCTCTAGGAATCCCATCATTCAGGGATTTTTATGTGGTGTTCATCAAGTAGGCATAATTGTTATTAACTCGATCTCCAGCCTCTGTCCCTTTCCCAAAGGATAGGGGGTGGGACTGTACGTTCCAAGCTTCTGATCAAGTCATGGTCTTTCAGGTGATCACCCCCCATCCTAGAGCCTAGTAATAATTGTCTCATTAGAACAGAAGACACTCTTATCACCTATGAAGTTCCAAGGCATTACGAGCTCTGTACTGGGAACCAGGGTCAAAGACCAAAAAGAACAAAAGCTTCTCCTAGCAACTCTGTTGCTTAGGAAATTACAAGGGTTTTGGGTGGCTCTGTGCCAGGAACTGGGGATGAAAACCAAACTATCTATTTCTTACAACTAACAATGTCACATACATGTTCAAGTTTTCATGTTCTTAGTGTCCTTTCATTTCAACTTGAGGAACTCCCTTTAGCATTTCTTGTAAGGTATGTCACTTGTAAAGTGTGTCTTTTAAGGAATCCACCATGATAAAATGAAATTTGAAGCTGCTTGGTAGATAAATTCATGCTACATTTATCTACAGGTCAGACTTGAGGGACTGGTATTTCTAGAAGCCTCACATGGAAGAGACAGAATCATTCAGTACAAGTGTATCCAGAGGACCAGCAGAAGGGAGAAGGAATGGAGGGAGGCTCCTGAGGGCTGAGATGCATGTGGAGAAAGCCTGCAAGCACACAAACCGAGAATAATTAAATCTGAGAAATTCCAGGATTTATCTGTAGGTGGAGCCACATCTCCATGATTCAGGGAGTTTTTTTGTTTTTGTTTTTGTTTTTGCTCAGATTTGTCTTCTTAGTGCTTGGATGGTGTGAGTGAAAACCCAGAGGAATACATTTGGTGGCTGAGCTAGTACAATGCCATCACCGGTGAGTGGGAAATTCTTCTTTCTACTGAAATTCTGTTTGCAGTAGAATGTCCATAATGTTTTAGGATTCCATGACCTTCGAGGATATCATTGTAGACTTCACTCAAGAAGAGTGGGCCCTGCTGGACACATCCCAGAGAAAGCTGTTTCAAGATGTGATGTTGGAGAACATCAGTCATCTGGTCTCTATTGGTGAGTCTCTTTATATTTATTATGTATGTATATCAAAATCCATGTATCTTTTTCCCCAAAACAGGCAAACAGCTCTGCAAATCAGTTGTGCTTTCCCAATTGGAGCAAGTAGAGAAACTTTCAACACAAAGAATAAGCTTACTGCAAGGTGAGCTCTAAGAAGCAGTGCTTCAATAGGAGATATAGCATCTTTTTTTTTTCATTTATTTCAGGTAGAGAAGTTGGCATTAAACATCAAGAGATACCATTCATTCAACATATCTATCAGAAGGGCACGTCCACCATCAGCACAATGGTAAGCTTTATGGATGCAAACCCTGTTCTTACTTAATAGTCTTTCATTTCATTCCCAAAACCAGAGATCTCATACTCAAGAGGATCCTTTTCTATGCAATGACTTAGGAGAAGATTTCACTCAACATATAGCATTGACTCAAAATGTGATTACCTACATGAGAACGAAACACTTTGTAAGCAAAAAGTTTGGGAAAATCTTCAGTGACTGGTTATCCTTTAATCAACACAAGGAAATTCACACCAAATGTAAATCATATGGAAGTCATCTATTTGATTATGCCTTTATCCAAAACTCTGCCCTTAGACCACACAGTGTGACTCACACTAGAGAGATAACATTGGAATGTCGTGTGTGTGGGAAAACCTTTAGCAAAAATTCTAATCTTAGGCGACATGAGATGATTCACACTGGAGAGAAACCACACGGATGTCATCTATGTGGGAAAGCCTTTACTCATTGCTCTGATCTTCGAAAACATGAGAGAACTCACACTGGAGAGAAGCCATATGGATGTCATCTATGTGGGAAAGCCTTCAGTAAAAGTTCTAACCTTAGACGACATGAGATGATTCACACTAGAGAAAAAGCACAGATATGCCATCTATGTGGGAAAGCCTTCACTCATTGCTCTGACCTTAGAAAACATGAGAGAACTCACTTAGGAGATAAACCATATGGATGTCTCCTATGTGGGAAGGCTTTCAGTAAATGTTCTTACCTTAGACAACATGAAAGAACTCACAATGGAGAGAAACCATATGAATGTCATCTATGTGGAAAAGCCTTCTCTCATTGTTCTCACCTTAGACAACATGAGCGAAGTCACAATGGAGAGAAACCACATGGATGTCATCTATGTGGGAAAGCATTCACTGAATCTTCTGTGCTTAAACGACATGAGAGAATTCACACTGGAGAGAAACCATATGAGTGCCATGTATGTGGGAAAGCCTTCACTGAATCTTCTGACCTCAGACGACATGAGAGAACTCACACTGGAGAAAAACCATATGAATGCCATCTATGCGGAAAAGCCTTCAATCACTCTTCTGTCCTTAGACGACATGAGAGAACTCACACTGGAGAGAAACCATATGAATGCAATATATGTGGTAAAGCCTTCAATAGAAGTTACAACTTTAGACTTCATAGAAGAGTTCACACTGGAGAGAAACCATATGTATGTCCTCTATGTGGGAAAGCCTTTAGTAAATTTTTTAACCTTAGACAACATGAGAGAACTCACACTAAAAAAGCAATGAATATGTAAGAATCATCAGCTGTAGCGTTAACACTAAATACACCAAGGACAAACATACTACAGGAATATTATGTCTGTAATCAGTGTGGAAAAGCCTTTATTTATATTTACCACTTTGCTCAACCTAAATGAATTCAAGGTAGAGAGAATCCAGATGTATTTAATGTTTATGGCACAAACTTCAGACTCTAGGCTGACCATATACAACGTGAGAGAATGAAACTATAGATCAAAGGAATGTGGAGGAGTCTTCATCCACAGCTCTGTTAAATAAATGGGAGAAATCACATCACGAAAATTCTGTGCCTGTCGTCAGTGTGAAAATGCCTTTGCTGATAATTTATCCTCTAAACAAATGAGTAAAATCCACAGGCAAGCAACCATATGTCTGTAATTGCTGTGCACTCTCATTCAGCTAAGCACCAATTTTGGTGTGTGCAAGAAAATTCATTATAAGGTAACTGATAAAAACAGGAAATATGTGAAAATATTTTTTATTAGGTGGATGAGGCCTCTTGAACAATTCCAGACATTCATAGTGGAGAAGTTATTCAATGAAAACTCATGAGAAATCCTTTTCTTAATACAGCAGCACTTCTATAATAGATCAGAATTCACATGGTGTAGAACTCTCAATGACATGAATGGAGGGTAGTCCTCAGTAAATTACTCATTCCTTAGTCAATACCAGCATTTTTCCAGTGAGAAAACTATCTTGACAGGATAGTGGAAAAACCTTCAGGCAGCTTTTATGTCAAAAAAGTGAGACAGGGATGAAAACTCTAAAAAGCCATTGATGAGATGTATAGCTGGGGGACAAAACATAAAGCCATCAAGCACGTGCTTGAGAAAAAAATTATAATTTTGAATAAAGACTTTCTACTTAAAATATGTGGGTTGAAATGTACAATTCTGAAATAACCTGGGAATATTGAATGCAGAATTATGTAAGAAGTAATAAGATTAAATTAGTACTGTCAAAAATACAAGCATTAAGTGTTGTTGCTGAATAATCTAAT